CTCCCGGGGGGTGCCTCCCCCCGCTGTGATGGGGGTCCTAAGAGCCAGGGGGGGAAGAGGGGCTGGCTCTCAGTCCCCTCCTCCTGGGGGATGCCTCCCGCCAATGCGATGGGGGTCGGAAGAGCAAGGGGCGGGAAGAGGGGCTGGCTCTTAGTCCCCGCCTCATGGGGGGTGGCTCCCCCCCTCCGATGGGGGTCCTAAAAGCCAGGGGGAAAATTGGCTGGCTCTCAGTCCCCGCTCACGGAGGGTGCCATCCCCCCTGCGATGGGGGTCCCAAGAGCCAGTGTGGGGGAACAGCGGCTGCCTCTCAGTCCCCGCCTCGCGGGGGTGCCTCCCCCCCGCAATTTGGGTCCTAAGAGCCAGGGGGGAAAGAGGTGCTTGCTCTCAGTCCCCGCCTCGCGGGGGGTGCTTCCTCCCCTGCGTTTGGTGTCCTAAGAGCCAGGGGGGGAAGAGGGGCTGGCTCTCAGTCCCCACCTCGCGGGGGGTGACTCTCCGCCCTGCGATGGGCGTCCCAAGAGCCAGGAGGGGAAGAGTGGCTGGCTCTCAGTCCCCGCCTGGCGGGGGGTGCCTCCCTCCCTTGCAATGGGGATCCTAAGAGCCAGGCTGGGGGAAGAGGGATTGGTTCTCAGTCCCCGCCTCGTGGGGAGTGCCGCCTCCTCTCCCTGCGATGGGGTCCTAAGTGGCAGGGAGGGAAGAGGGGCTGGCTCTCTTTCCCCGCCTCGCGTGTGGTGCCTCCCCCCCCCACGTTGGGGGTCCTAAGACCCAGGAGGGGAAGAGTGGCTGGCTCTCAATCCCCGCCTCGCGGGGGGTGCCTCCCCCCACTGCGATGGGGGTCCCAAAAGCCGGGGGGGAAGAAGGGCTGGCTCTCAGTCCCTGCCTCGCGGGGGGTGTTCCCCCCTCTGTGATTGGGGTCCTAAGAGCCATGGAGGGAAGAGGGGCTGGCTCTCAGTCCCCGCCTCGCGGGGGGTGCCTCACCCCCTTGCAATGGGGGTCCTAAGAGCCAGGGGGGGATAGAGGCGGAGAGGATAATAATTCCAGCATCGCAGGCTGTTCACCCAGCCTGTGAATTTGTTATTAATATCCTGAAAGGGAGAGGATGATATTACTCCCCATAATAGACAGATATGACTCCCCATAATAGAGCACGAGGTGTACACCCACCCTGTGATATTCTTCCCAATATTCAAAGGCCGAGAGGTTGATATTACTCCAAATATCACCGTAAGTATACACCCCGGTGTGAGATGCTCCTTTAAGAATTCTCTCACCTGCCTTCTGCCCTTAGGCTCCGATAGATTGCAAATGACCTGCTTTCTTTCTGATCCCGGGCTGCTGAGTTCGGACCCCTGTTGGATAGTAAATCCCAAGTAAGGTACCTGCCTTCGGCAGCTCTGAGATTTCTTCTTGGACACCTAATACCCACAGTCCTCCAGGTGGGTCCAAAGGATCTTAGGATCCGCGATGGAACACTCCCGTGATATTGTTCTTAATATCCAGGGGCAAGAGGATGCTATTACTGCAAAGAGTACAGAGGATGTACACCCGTCTATAATATAGTTGGTGATTTCCAGAGGCTGAGAAGATATTACTGACAATCCCGTCAACATGCTGTGTGACCACCGTGGATTGTAATATCCAGGTGGGGAGAGGGGGGTGATATTACTCCCCGCATACACCCTTTAATATTCTTCATAATATTCCAGGAAAACGTTACTGCTAATGTCACAGGACGTGTAGACCCTGCCATCAAATTCGTAATATCCTAGCGGGACTTCACTAGTCATTTCACAATGCGTGTGCACCCTTTGATATTATTCGTATTGTCCTGAAGAGATGTTACTACTGATGTCCCAATGCAGGTACATTCTCTGACATTATTCGTTATATCCTCCTAACCAAGGAAAATATTTTTATCTTACTCAGAAAGCAGTTCCCTCCTTTGTGCAGTGCAGCTAGAAGAAAACAACATTGTCTTGGGACACGCATCATTACTAAGAATTTTTCCGTAAATTTATCTGTGTGCCTTCTACAGTTACCTGTGTGTCCCCTGTGGTACCTATGGAAACCAGTTGTTGGGAAATCCTTGTTAAGGTAAGAGCGTCTATGGACCAGTGTGTCCCAATTCCTTCTCTATCTCTCTCTCTTCTGACTGCAGGTATCTGATGAATCTCCATATCTCTTACACTGCACACAATAAATACCCATTGAATGAATGAATACATATATGGATGGATGGACAGACGGATGATGCATGGTAGATGGATGAATACTGGATCCCATGCCCATTGAGGGTTTGGGTCAGGGGACTGATGTGAGCAGACACACAGAAGCACGGGCAGCCCCCGGCCTCCAGCAGATTCTTCCAACCCAGCTGGAAAGACATGATATGGACTTGGGAATTCTCTAACTCTGAAAGGCCCCCTCTGCTGAGGTGTCCCATGTTCACAGACAGTGTGCATGACCAGAGGTCAGAAAGAAGGGAGCTCACTCTGCTCTGGGTTACCTCTCTGAACCATAGTTTCCTTTTCTAGAAAATGGGCCTTGTAATAGTACCTCTTAGGGCTGCTGTGAAGGAAGGATAACATGGAAGCAACATGCCTATCATAGTGCTTTGTGTATGGTAAGTACTTTGTTGATGTTATTGTTAATAATTTAAATAATTCCTTATTCCCTTCTCCCCACAGCCCCTGTCAACCATCACTCTACTTTGTGTGTGTGAGTTTGACCACCTGAATCTTTTTGGCACCATCTCAAGTATAATTCAAATCACGAGGCATTTGTGCATATCGACAATACACCCATCGTGGTAGGTTTGCTGTTCCCCTAACACTTACGTGTTTTGAGTCTCATTTCATTCTTCTCTGAAATAGGGAAAACTGGTTATCGTGAAGCACAAAGGAGATCATGCCTACAATGTCCCTTTGGGAGCCACGGGACACAATGTGTGTGTTAGGGCGGGGTGGTCCAGCTGGACGACTGCCTGAAACAGCTGCAACACCATGGGAACAGCAATGTGGCTGGTGGCCCCTTCCGAGTGCCCCGTGCTGGGTGTCACACAATGCCCCGTGACGTCCACATTCCCTGCTGAGCCCGTCAAGATCTGTACAGGAAACGACACCTCCTCCTTAGTTGAGTCTGGAGTCCTTTATTTTTGTACATACCCAAGGCTTAGGAATGCTTGTCTTTCTGCAGGTGTGGTGGACCTCAGTTTTGAGGCCGAGAGTCCTCTGGCGCCCCCCACAGAGCTCCTGGAGAGACTGCCCAGCTATGACTGGCTTCTTCAAGGGGGCAGTAAGTTCCAAGAGGGCTTGGTTCTTTGGGCTGCTGTCCAGCCCCTGACTCTTCCCTTCTCCAGGAGGACAGATATTCTTCCCACCTTTGGAGGCCCCAGGGAGGCCCCAGGAGCAAAGGTCCTGGCCCTCGTTCCTGGAACACAGGTGAGTTTCAGGTTGTACTCTGTGACTGTGTGCTCCTCCATGGACACCCACTTTCCATGCTTAGGAAGAACCCTGCTTCCTCCGGGGAGTCATCTCTGGCCTCTCCAGCCCACAGTGTCTCTTGTGCTGCCATCCATGGATCTGAAGACAGACGGGCCCCTCTGTGTGCCAGGGCTGGAGGATGCTGGAGATACAAGTGTGCAGAATTGTGGATTAATGGCTCTCAGGGCTGCCATGGAGAAATGCATGAAGATGCAAGGGGAGGAAGGAGGATTCTTTCCTCTTGGAGGTGTTGGGGCCAGAAAGACTTCAGTAAGGGGGTGGCATGGCCTCAGGGAAGGGACTTTCAACTAAAGTGTTTTTGGCTGTTCTCTAGGAAAACCTGCCCCGTTCTCACGCTGGGCACCCGTTCACATGGTCCCCTTTGCAGGAGATGCCCTCCCCAGTTGGACTGCTGAGGGCTTTACCACTACCGTGGCCTCAGTTTCTCGCCTGCACGTTGAGGAGGCTGGCTGGCCCGCGTGAGTCCACAGGCCCTTCCCAGAAGCCCCCGCCTCTCTGTTCGGTCCCCTGCAGAGTCCCTGCGATGACGGAGGAGGTGGCCCGGGAAGCCCTCCTCAGCTTTGTGGACTCTAAGTGCTGCTACAGCAGCACGGTGGCTGGAGACCTCGTCATCCAGGAGCTGAAGCGGCAGACCCTCTGCAGGGTGAGAGGCCAGGGCCGGTGGGGGGCCTTGGCCGAGTGTGAACATGCTGTTTTTTTCCTTTTAGTACCGTCTGGAGACCTTTAGTGAATCCAGGATAAGCGAGTGGACATTTCAACCCTTTACTAGTAAGTGAATTGTCTGAAATTAGTTTAACTGGGTCATTCTTACAATGACCCCTTTCTGTGTCAGACCACTCTGTGGATGGGCCGCAAAGAGGCGCCTCCCCCAGGCTCTGGGACATCAAGGTTCAAGGTCCTCCGATGTTTCAGGAAGACACCAGGAAGTTCCAGGTCCCTCACTCGTCACTGGTCAAGGTAATACGATTAACGCGATTACTGGAATACTTAACTAGATCCCAAGAAAGCGTTGCACTTTCAGGAATGCCACAAATGCCATGGGCGTGGGCGGTACAAGTGCAGCGGCTGCCACGGGGCGGGCACGGTGAGTCATCTGTGAACCACTGGTGAGTCAGTCAGCGGGGGCTGAGGCAGTGGTGTGTCTGCAGGTGCGGTGCCCATCCTGCTGCGGAGCCAAGCGCAAAGCCAAGCAGTCCCGGAGATGTCAGCTGTGCGCGGGGTCCGGCAGGCGAAGGTAGGGGCATCTCCCCAGCACCGCGGTGAAGTATCTGGGGGTACGGACTCTGTGCCTTTCTCAGATGCAGCACTTGCTCAGGGAGAGGGAACAAGACCTGCGCCACCTGCAAGGGGGAGAAGAAGCTGTTGCACTTCATCCAGCTTGTCATCATGTGGTATGTGGCAGTGTCTCAATGCTGTGGCATGCGTGCTTTCATCCCTCATCCTCCTTCCCTCCAGGAAGAACAGCTTGTTTGAGTTTGTGTCTGAGCACCGGCTCAACTGCCCCAGGGAGCTCCTTGCTAAAGCCAAAGGAGAAAACCTCTTTAAGGATGAAAACTCGGTGGTAAGAGGGCATTGTAGATGGGAACAAAGGAAAGGTGGTCTGTGTCTCTCTCTCTTTCCCCCAGGTGTACCCCATCGTGGACTTCCCTCTGCGAGACATCTCTCTTGCCTCCCAGAGGGGCATTGCAGAGCACAGCGCTGCCTTGGCCTCCCGTGCCCGCGTCCTGCAGCAGGTGAGCCAGGGCGGAGGGGCCATCTGGCTCTGCTGACATTTTCCTTGGCTATTTGTTTCCTCAGCGCCAGACCATTGAGCTGATCCCCCTCACAGAAGTTCACTATTGGTACCAAGGAAAGACTTATGTCTACTACATCTATGGCACTGACCACCAGGTGTATGCGGTGGACTATCCTGAGCGGTATTGCTGTGGCTGTACCATCGTGTGACATAGCATGGCTGTCCCCAGAGCCTGCCATTCACGTTTGCCAAGGAAGATGGCCGACACTCTCTGAGTGTGTTCACTGTTGGCTGCATTGGACAATCACATACAAACCCTGGCATGTCCTTCCAGAAAAACCAGCTTATCATCTATCAAGCTCCAACCCCTTATACAGCTCCTCTGGTGGAATCCATGACTCATATGTTTAACCTACAATAATTCAGCTATACACATTCCTGTAGAACAAATGAGAGAAATAATTTAAATGGCAAGGACTTTGCCTCTGGTCTCCAAGTTAATGCCCCGATGATGCGTGTGATTTGATTTTGCTTTTTCCCTTTGTCGGTCTTGGTTCTGGTGTGCTTCTTCTAGTGGGAGCCTCTTGACGATCTGAGTATTACTGAAATGTTCAAGGATACACACAAATATCTGGCCCTAATGCACAATAAATACTGCACTTAGGCATAAAGTGCAATATGTTACTGCCCATTCTGTGGATCAGGAATTCAGACACAGCCACA